AAAAGAGGTTTAATTGGCTCATGGTTCTGTATGCTATACAGAAAGCATGGCAGCATCTGCTTCTGGGGAGGCCTCAGGGAGCTTTTACTCATAGTGGAAGGCAAAGCGAGAGCAAGTGTCTTACATGGCAGAGCAGGAGTGAGAGAGAGAGAGGAGGTGCCATACACTTTAAACAACCAGATCTGGTAAGAACTCATTCACTATAAAGTACCAGGCGGGAATGGGGCTAAACCCATTCATGAGAACTCTACCTCCATGATCCAATCACCTCCCACCAGGCTTCATCTCCAACACTGGGGATTACAATTCCACTGGAATTTGGTGATGACACAGAGCCAAACCTTATTAGTTGGGAATTAAACACACACACTTTGGGCTAAGGGGAATTTTGATTTTTCATTTTAACCCCTTCATAAACGTGGACATGGCAGACAGGAGTCAAAATAGAAAGGAGCATGGAGACTCAGACTTCCAGGTATGCCTTACTGAACCTGTAGAAGGTACATTCTAACTAGCAAGCAGGGCCAAGGCTCTCCCCCTTGACTGCGGGCAATACCTGGGGAAAGGTGAGGGGTCTAATTAAGCCTTTGCATTCCCCAAACTTGGCAAAGTGCCTGGCAGAGTAGGAAGAAAAAAAATTGTTTTTAAGGAATGACGTATTAGACGATCAAGGCAACCAGGAAGGCTTTGGGTTGAAATATTCTAACCTTTGGTCATAAACCTTCCACCTGTACCTCAACTTCCACTTACATAGGCTGACTGCTCAGTTACCAAGCCTTCTCCTTAGAAAGACTTCCTTTCAATGCAAGCAGCAGAAAAAAGCGACTCAGCTTAAACTTCTCCTGGAGTTATGGGAACCGCCTCCTTCCTCTGTCGCTAATGGAGGACTAAGATGGGACTGGGAGCAAAGGAGCGTCTCTGAATGGCGGGGCAGTTGCAGCATCCCACTTGGCAAGGGTCCTTGAATTACCTCCGCCCCCGCCCTGACCCCGCCCTAAACATCAAACTTAGAAACTCATCTTTCAGCAGCAGCGGTAGAGCAGTGACCAGGCGTCTCCGCGATGGGCCCCGGGGACTTCCGCCGCTGCAGAGAGAGAATTTCCCAGGGGCTCCAGGGACTCCCAGGTAGAGCGGAGCTTTGGTTCCCACCTCGTCCCGCGTGCGACTTCTTCGGGGACGGCAGGAGCACGGACATCCAGGAGGAGGCCCTCGCCGCCAGCCCGCTGCTGGAGGACCTCAGACGACGGCTGACGCGCGCCTTCCAGTGGGCGGTGCAGCGCGCGATCTCGAGGCGCGTGCAGGAGGCGGCGGCGGCGGCGGCGGCGCGGGAGGAGCAGAGCTGGACGGGCGTTGAGGCCACCCTGGCCAGGCTGCGGGCGGAGCTGGTGAGAGAGCGGGCTAGGCGGACGGCTCCCAGTAATAAAATTTTTATTTTTTTCTAACTTTTAGGTGGAAATGCATTTCCAAAACCACCAGCTGGCTAGAACTTTACTGGACCTAAACATGAAAGTGCAGCAATTGAAAAAGGAGTATGAACTGGAAATTACATCAGACTCCCAAAGCCCAAAAGATGATGCTGCGAATCCGGAATAAAGAAATGCACACGCAAGGGCTGGGCGCGGTGGCTCACGCCTGTAATCCCAGCACTTTGGGAGGCCGAGGCGGGCGGATCAAGACGTCAGGAGATTGAGACCATCCTGGCTAACACTGTGAAACCCTGCCTCTACTAAAAATACAAAAAATTAGCCAGACGTGGTGGCAGGCACCTGTAGTCCCTGCTACTCAGGAGTCTGAGGCAGGAGAATGGCGTGAACCCAGGAGACAGAGCTTGCAGTGAGCCGAAATCCTGCCACTGCACTCCAGCCTGGGTGACAGAGCAAGACTCCATCTCAAAAAAAAAAAAAAAAAAAAAAGCACACGCGAAGCTCTGGATCCTAAAACTAACGCATACAACCCTGAAACAATTCTGATGAACACATTATGCTTTGCATAAGTTTTGAGGGGCAATTTATAGACCCAAAACAAATGACAGGGGAAGGTGACAGAAAAACATCTAAGAGAGGGGAGAGAAAAATGATGTATTACCAAGTTTTAAAGTTATTTATTTGTTATTTTTACTGGGACATAGAAGTAAAATATAACTATAGATAAATCTCTCTCTGTCTCTCTCACTCAAAGAATGCTTTAATGCCAACTTTCGGTATTCAACCTTGTGTCACCTGACCTTTCTGGCATTGCCTGAGCTTTCAGAGTTTGTGCTTGTTTTGTTTTACTTGATTATTCTCAGTTTGTCTGTCCAGCAGCCTGCCCTGCTTCTTGTGGAGAATTGTTTCTACTTGGATTCTAACCATGCCCTTTAGGTGGTCTGTGACTAAGGGTATTCCATCTTCCTGGATATAGTCATGCAGCTCAAGGCAGGCAGATGGGTTTGTCCTTAGGATTTTTGAATGGGCACTAAAAGAGTAGATGACTATTTCTGCCAGTAGAAGCTGTGGATCAGGGGCTTGGAAGCTGCTGGTGGTCACCATGTGAGAAAGCCCACACCCTAATGGAGGTGACTGAAACGGAACCACTAAAAGCACAAAAGGGGAGGGAGGGAGGGAGGGTGCTTCGCTTCCTTGTTCCTGGGGTCAAGCTGTATAAGACTCCAGGCCTTGCTCTTGTTTATGTACATGAAATATTCTGATATCCTTCTCATAAAATCTCTTTTTGCCTAAGTAAATTCAAGCTGGAGTTTCATGACTTGTATCTAGTGTTCATAACTAATACAGTTGTTCAGTTTTAGGAGTTAAAATGGTTCTTACTGTTGAATTGGACTATCTAACTGTACCCGAAAAGTGCTGTCTTTTTAATGCAAACAGTAAAGTTAATAAAAAATAGTTGCAGATCTAAGTGATATTTATAATGGTTATTGTCTGCAAAATACAAATTAATTTATAACAAGCTATGTAATTTTAATATTTAATAAACTATAAAAATCAGTTCTTGAAGACAAAGGAGAACAGAAGAGACACAGTCTTTCTCTTGTTAAAAGAAATACAAGGACAAGCATGGTGGATCACGCTTGTAATTCCAGCACTTTGGGAGGCTGAGGTGGGCAGATTGTTTGAGCTCAGGAGTTTGAGACCAGCCTGGTCAACATGGCAAAACCCCATCTCTACTAAAAATACAAAAATTAGCCAGGCGTGGTGGTGCTCGCCTATAGTACCAGCTACTCAGGAGGCTGAGGCATAAGAATCACTTGAACCTGGGAGATGGAGGTTGCAGTGAGCCGAGATCATGCCCCTGCACTCCAGCCTGGGTGACAGAGGGGGACTTGGCCTCGAAAAAATAAATAAATAATAAAAATAAAATAAATGCAAGTTGTTTTATGTGTGTGAGGATCTGAGAATTATCTGGACTAAGTTTAGT